GGTGTGTAGAGAGATGGTGAGTGCTGGGTTTGTTGGCTCACGCCTGCAATCCCAGCACTTTGGGAGGCCGAGGTGGGAGGATTGCTTGAGGCCAGGAGTTTGAAGCCAGCCTGGGCAACATAGAGCGACTCCATCTCTACGAAAATAAAAAAATTAGCTGGGCATCGTGGTATGTGCCTGTAAAGTCTCAGCTACTGGGGAGGCTGAGGAGGGAGGATCCCTTGAGCACAGGAGGTCAAGGCTGCAGTGAGCTGTGATCATGCCACTGCACTCCAGCCTGGGCGACAGAGTGAGACCCTGTCTCAACCAAAAAAAAAAAAAAGGAAAAAAAAAAGAAAAAAATCCCAAACCCCAAACTCCACCAAAAACAGAAAAACAAAACACCCTTTCTAATAAGTCTGCCTATTTTCAGTGCTGGAAGCAGCCCCTGCCACCTCCGCCCCCAAAAAGAGGAGAATATCATGTCTGACAACACAGAGACAGAGAGGCCACAGACAAGACTTGACCAAGTCAAAGAGAGAGAAACAGGGGAAACTGAGGCAGAAACCGAGACCAATGAGGCACTACAGAGATAAACTAGCTGTCGGACAGACTGTTGTGGAGAGAAAGGGGGACCCAGGAGAGGGATCCCGAAAGCTCCGTGCCTCTCTTTTTTCAGACGATCTCTCAGGACCATCTGACAGTGCTCTCCTTCCTCTTTGATGCCTCTCTCTTGGGATACTAGCTGAAGCTGGAGAGACACCAGTTAGACCTAAGGAAGGACTTCCCTGAGGAGTAGGGGCTTATGGTCACCGGCAGGAGCTGGGGCCTCCCTTCCCCATCAGCCCTAATTGCCAAGATGTCATGGGGGGAAGAGGAGGGGATTAAGCAGACGGGTGCCCCTCCCCCTCCCAGCCAATGTCACCTCCTGGTGCCCAGTCGAGTCCCCCACCTTGGCCGGGATTACCCTCCGAGTTCCAGGCCATGACAAATGACATCACTCCCGGCCCAGGCTTAAAATCTCCCCATGTGAGGGGATGTGTTTCCTTCAGCCTCTGCTGTCTGGCCGCTCTGTCTAGGTCCTGGGCCACGGGAGAGCCCCGTCCCTCCTTTCTGAAGGTGAGCGTCTGCAGGAGAGGCGGAGGGGACCGAGTGAGTGAGCATCCCTCCTCTTCTCTTGCAGGCCCCCTGACTTGGGCCTCAGTGTCCCCGAAGATCATGATGGCGTATATGAACCCGGGGCCCCACTATTCTGTCAACGCCTTGGCCCTAAGTGGCCCCAGTGTGGATCTGATGCACCAGGCTGTGCCCTACCCAAGTGAGTACAGTCGTTTCTCTTGGCACCCCAGGACCTGAGGGTCCTGTTTCCCATCCCACCCCAGGCGCCCCCAGGAAGCAGCGGCGGGAGCGCACCACCTTCACCCGGAGCCAACTGGAGGAGCTGGAGGCACTGTTTGCCAAGACCCAGTACCCAGACGTCTATGCCCGTGAGGAGGTGGCTCTGAAGATCAATCTGCCTGAGTCCAGGGTTCAGGTGGGGTGGTGGGTCCCTGGACCCCTCCCGACTACCCACCCCCATCTCCGCTCTTATCCCCCAGGTTTGGTTCAAGAACCGGAGGGCTAAATGCAGGCAGCAGCGACAGCAGCAGAAACAGCAGCAGCAGCCCCCAGGGGGCCAGGCCAAGGCCCGGCCTGCCAAGAGGAAGGCGGGCACGTCCCCAAGACCCTCCACAGATGTGTGTCCAGACCCTCTGGGCATCTCAGATTCCTACAGTCCCCCTCTGCCCGGCCCCTCAGGCTCCCCAACCACGGCAGTGGCCACTGTGTCCATCTGGAGCCCAGCCTCAGAGTCCCCTTTGCCTGAGGCGCAGCGGGCTGGGCTGGTGGCCTCAGGGCCGTCTCTGACCTCCGCCCCCTATGCCATGACCTACGCCCCGGCCTCCGCTTTCTGCTCTTCCCCCTCCGCCTATGGGTCTCCGAGCTCCTATTTCAGCGGCCTAGACCCCTACCTTTCTCCCATGGTGCCCCAGCTAGGGGGCCCGGCTCTTAGCCCCCTCTCTGGCCCCTCCGTGGGACCTTCCCTGGCCCAGTCCCCCACCTCCCTATCAGGCCAGAGCTATGGCGCCTACAGCCCCGTGGATAGCTTGGAATTCAAGGACCCCACGGGCACCTGGAAATTCACCTACAATCCCATGGACCCTCTGGACTACAAGGATCAGAGTGCCTGGAAGTTTCAGATCTTGTAGAGGACGCAGTCTCCATCTCTCTCCATCGGGCCTCGGGACCCTTTCTCTTCTGAATCTGCTTCCCTGCAGTTTAGATCCCGGGATGGCATTCCTGAGAAAGCAACCCGAACCAGCTGTCCTTCTGACAGCTCGGTGTTCAGCTTACAGAGACCACCCCTTTCCTCCACAGGGAGAGGCTCCTCCCTCTCCTGGGACAGCTCACAGGTCCTAGTGATTCTCTCAACCCTAACACCGTCTGGCACGATTGTGACCGCTGAAGTACACCACGAGCTCCAGGCTTCAGAAAGTGGTGCTGAGAACTTGCTCCAAGAAGAAGTCAAACCAAACTTGCAGTTGATTTGGGGTCATGTTTAGGTCAGAATCACCGTGCCCTTGAACAAGCAGGTAGGGGGGCTTGATAACTTAACTTTCCACGTGGACAGAATTTTTTTTTTTGTTTTGTTTTTGTTTTGCAGACACAGTCTAGCTCTGTCGCCCAGGCTGGAGTGCAGTGGCACGATCTCAGCTCACTGCAAGCTCTACCTCCCGGGTTCACGCCATTCTCCTGCCTCAGCCTCCCGAGTAGCTGGGACTACAGATGCCCACCACCAGGCCCGGCTAATTTTTTTTGTATTTTTAGTAGAGACGGGGTTTCACCGTGTTAGCCAGGATGGTCTCGATCTCCTGACCTCGTGATCCGCCCGCCTCGGCCTCCCAAAGTGCTAGGATTACAGGCGTGAGCCACCGCGCCCGGCCCTTTTTTTTTTTTTTTTTTTTAATTGAGACGGAGTCTCACTCTTTTGCTTAGGCTGGAGTGCAGTGGTGTGATCTCAGCTCACTGACTGCAACCTCCACCTCCCGGGTTGAAGCGTTGCTCCTGCCTCAATCTCCCAATTAGCTGGGATTACAGGTGTGCTCCATCATGCCCGGCTAATTTTTCTATTATTAGTAGAGACAGGGTTTTACCATGTTGGCCAGGCTGGTCTGGAACCCCTGACCTCAAGTGATCCGCCTGCCTCGGCCTCCCAAAGTGCTGGGATTACAGGCATGAGCCATTGTGCCTGGCCCTACACGTGGACACTTCTTTAGCATATGGTTAGGGACCTTTCTAGAAATTCCAAAGACAGACTTTAAGAAGCCCCGTCGGGAAACCTTAGGCCAATGATGTGGTTACATTAAAAATAAATTATCTGGGAATTTCACAGACTTCACAAATGTCAGGCTTACATGGTAGGTTTAGGGGACCGTTTGAGAGACAAAGATCTACATTCATATATGTAGCTATACATATATGTACTTTTTCTTCTTAGTTTCTTTTTAAAGACATTTTATCACTCATTCGCTCATTAGCACATTGGGAATGTGTGTATTTGGTAGGGAAATGAAAGGCACCTTGCCTGTTCCATCTCTACTCCTTTTTTCTTTTGTTTTAGGATTTTCTAAAGGTGAGACACTGGTGGAACTGGGGTAGCTGCTTGGGACGTACCACCTATAGTTGTGGCTATTTCACAGAGAAGCAGCAGCTAGACAGACTCCCATCTGTAAATAAACAAGAGATAGGAAGAGGGGGAAATAGATTTGGAGGAGGCAGCCCTACATTTCAAACATACATTCCCTTTTTTAGATTTTTTTTTTTTTTTTTTTGGTTTTCAGTTTTGATGGTGGGATTGGAAAATAGAGCTTGGCTTGAGGACATTTTCCTGGGGTGGCACCATTATTTCTTGAAATAGAATCTTACTTATGGTGACACTGGCAAGCACTTGTGAGAACCTGAAGACGGATTGAGGTCATTTGATGCTCAGAAGTTGGGTGCTGGGTCCCTGCCTTCTCAGTCCGAGTTCTCCTTTCATTTTTGGGTGGGGAGGCGGGTTCCAAGAGCCCTTCATTGGTGGAGTTCACAAGGCAAGGTGTAAAAAAAAAAGTAGGGCAGGAAGACAGTGGTGTGCTGGCAGAGGTCTAACAATGGGCTCTCCAAGGAAGAGGAAAAGGTTGGTTGTGGAGTGTTTGTCAGTTTCCGTGGTGTAAATACTCCCACCACGGCTGACTTCAAGCTAGCAACCGGAGGTCACTGAACTAAGAGTTGGGAAGAGATAGGGCACAATATATGCTTACGAGTTGGTACACACCGTCAGCAGCAGCCAGGGTCAGGAGAAAGGCGAGATGTGAAGAGAGGCCGGGAGGTATCAGATGACGTTTCCAGCACTAGACCAGAAGAGGTGCACACAGCCTAGACCCCCTGAGGGGTACACCCTGATCTCTAGAGCCCACAAAGAGGTTTTTATTCAACATAAAACGTGTTCATCTCTCATAGGCCTGAGTCATGCTGGGTTCTGGGACATTAAGCCCAGGAGTGGGCCGGGTGCGGTGGCTCACGCCTGTAATCCCAGCACTTTGGGAGGCCGAGGCGGGTGGATCACCTGAGGTCAGGAGTTCGAGACCAGCCTGGCCAACATGGTGAAACCCTGTCTCTACTAATAATACAAAAATTAGCCGGGCATGGTGGCACGCGCCTGTAATCCCAGCTACTCGGGAGGCTGAGGCAGGAGAATTGCTGGAACCCGGGAGGCGGAGGTTGAAGAGAGCAGAGATTGTGCCACTGTGCTCTAGCCTGGGTCACAAGAGCGAAACTCCGTCTCAATAATAACAACAACAAAAATAACCCAGGAGTGGCTCAAGAGTCCAGTGTGGGATGAAAATATAAACAGAGGAAGACAACATATGTCACTGGGGAGGCTGGGGGAGCTAGACAAAATTCACACGGGAGGGGCAGGGATGAGACAATATTGTGCCCTGGGTCTGTGCAAACGTTGGGACCAGAATCCACTATAAGTTTCATTCTTCGGAGACACGGAAGCTCTGCACTGGAGGCCGGGACTCAGGCGTGGAAGAGAATCTTCTCCTTATTCACCGGGGAGGCTGTGTCTTGTGCAAACAAGTCATAGAAACTTGATGGGAGTTGGGGAGGGACTGAAGGATGCATGCAAGGTTCTGGGAAGGAGTGAGAAGTAGTGAAGGCCAAGGGGCCCCCATCACAGGCCGATGGGGTAAGACTTCGAGAGAGCCTGATCCTGGGGTCTTCTGAGACTCCACCAGGAGCCGGAGAGGGCAGGGAGCCAAATCCAGCTAGGAGGTTACAGATTGCTTTTCCTGGGCTGGGCTCCTGAGTGTTGGTTCTTCCAGCTGTGCACAGGGGATTTCAAACGTTCTACGTCCTAAAGCCAGGAAGAGTGACAAGGCAGGTGGGGACAGAAGGAAGAAGCCAGGAGCCTCCCTGAGAAGGTGTCACCTTATCTGTCCTCCTCTTCCCCACACACTGGCCTCTGGGTCCCCCTTCTCTGTCCACCCACAGAGTGAAACCAATTAAAATGTTGGATCTCATTTAAAGTCTGGGTGATTCTTTAGTTTCCGTG